TCCTCACTCTGTCATCTTCTTACCCCAGGCTCACCTCCTCTTGTGCGTAAGATGGCTGTCGGGGCTTCAGGCATCATATCCTCAAAGTTCAGTTTGAAGTTATTAAGCTGGTGGGGCAGGATGGGTCTGGGATGGGCATGAGTAACTCCCTGTCTGCAGATCTGCCTTTTAACAGTGAGCAAATTGTTCCCTTTATATCTTCTTTTCCAGACCTGGGTCGCAGGCCTCCTGTCTACACCCAGAGCAATCACAGGCAAAGAGGCTTAATCACGAGCCACACACCCACTCCCAACTTAATCAGGGGTGAGGTGAGAGGGGATGAGCTGTTGGATATTCGAACCCAAACAAAATGAGCAAGGAAATAAATCTAGCCCAGAAAGCAAATGTCCTAAATGCCTCACCAAGATATTGGCTTGATGTTCATAGCAGTGATTTTTTAATCAACAGAAGTTAAATGTTACTCTTAACATAAACCATGGGCGGAAGCTCCGAGGGCGGCATCAGAACACTTGGTTGCCCTACAGATGGCAAGGGGGTGGGTTTGTGGCGGGGCGGCGGGGTGCGTATGGAGGGGGAGAGTGGAGGGAAGAATGGGGTGGGGAGGAATTGCTAAAATGCACGGAATTGCTCCTGCTTCAAGATGTCAAGACCGAGGGAGCTTGAGCTGTTCTATACCTTTTCCGGGAAGGACAACTGAGGTGGGAAATCATTTTTGATACTTGAATGTCTTCAAACTTCTTTTTACACCCCACGTCTCTGCAGTCAACCCGGTGTGACTATAGAGTGAAGCACGCTACGCATAATCCGTTTGGGGATTCCGAACCCCAGTGGCTCTGTACGCACCCAGGTCGCTGGAGCAGGAGGTCCCAGATCCCCGCTGTAAGGCTCCGTGGGCGAGCGCCCAGGTGGGGCTGGGCGAGGTGGGGGTTCCCGGCGCCGGCCCCGCGCGCCGCCCTCCCCGCCCCCGCTCCCGCCCCCCGACCCCCGCGCGCGCGGCCTTGTGGGTAACGCGGGGCCGCCAGGTGACAGCTAATGGCGGCGGCCGCCTGAGGCGGGCGGGCGGTATAGAGCGGGCGGCAGGAGGCAAGCAGCGAAACCTTCCCGGCCGCCGCTCCCGTCCCGACGGCGGCTTCCCCAAGGCGGCAGGACTCGGCGCGCCATGGACAGGCCGGCGGCGGCGGCGGCGGCGGGCTGCGAGGGCGGCGGGGGCCCGAACCCGGGGCCGGCGGGCGGCAGGAGGCCTCCTCGGGCCGCGGGGGGCGCCACCGCCGGCTCCCGGCAGCCCAGCGTGGAGACCCTGGACAGGTAAGCGGGGCCCGGGCTGCCCCGGCCTCCCGTAACGTTTTGTAATCCATGCTATTTTTTTTAGTCCCACAGGATCACATGTTGAATGGTGTAAACAGCTTATAGCTGCTACAATTTCTAGTCAGATTTCAGGTTCAGTGACATCAGAAAATGTGTCCAGAGATTACAAGGTAAGCAACATTGAGTGTTTAATTCATTTTCAATGATGATGATATTCTGTATTTTAACTAACAGGTTTTCAGGAGGCCTGATCTAAGGGTAAGGATATTTGGCTTTCAGCGGATGGGCCTTTTCCTCATGATTTTCCTTCCCTTTATTTCAGAACATTCATAAAGCAAGACAAAGATTGGTAATGTGCATGCATTTAACAGACATTGAAAACTTTTCTTGTCCATGCACCTGGTGCTGTGCAGGAGATTCAGGAAGAACACAATGGCTACCCTTCTGAAGCTGAAGCTGATCAGGTGGCAAGTTCTACGTGTTCATCTGTTTGTAGTTTTTTTTTTTTTTTTTTTTTTTTTTTGCCAGGCTCTAAGGGATGGAAATAAGCTGGCACAGATGGAAGAGGCTCCACTTTTCCCAGGAGAATCAATTAAAGCCATTGGTAAGTTTAGTGTGTACACTTCGCTTTTTGAGCAGTAGTTGCTACTTTGGCCTTTTTCTTTCAGTGAAAGATGTCATGTATATCTGCCCATTTATGGGAGCAGTGAGTGGAACCCTGACAGTGACGGACTTTAAGCTGTACTTCAAAAATGTCGAGAGGGTGAGTTTTTTAAAGTGTGTTTTATTTTAAAATAATAGGCATTGATCTTAATTTTTGAACCTAGGACCCGCATTTTATCCTTGATGTTCCCCTTGGAGTGATCAGCAGAGTGGAGAAGATTGGAGCACAGAGCCATGGAGACAATTCCTGTGGTATAGAGATAGTGTGCAAGGTATAATAGAAACGCCAAGTGAAAACTAAAAGTGAATAACCGAGTTTTGCTAATTGTTTAACAGGATATGAGGAACTTGCGGCTTGCTTATAAACAGGAAGAACAGAGTAAACTAGGGATATTTGAAAACCTCAACAAACATGCATTTCCTCTTTCTAACGGACAGGTAAATACACCAGAGTAAACCTTTTCTGCATGTAACATATGTGTTTTGTGGTTTTTGTGTCCAGGCACTATTTGCATTCAGCTATAAAGAAAAATTTCCAATTAATGGCTGGAAAGTTTATGATCCAGTATCTGAATATAAGAGACAGGTAAAGTATATTGCTTATCAAACTGAAAATAACACCCTCTTCTTCTTTCTCCAACACCTTACAGGGCTTGCCAAATGAGAGTTGGAAAATATCCAAAATAAACAGTAATTATGAGTTCTGTGACACCTACCCTGCCATCATTGTTGTGCCAACTAGTGTAAAAGATGATGACCTTTCAAAAGTGGCAGCTTTTCGAGCAAAAGGCAGAGTCCCTGTAAGTAATAAACATTGTCATTTATATAGGAACTGTACTAATATTTATTGCTTAAAAACACTAGGTGTTGTCATGGATTCATCCGGAAAGTCAAGCAACGATTACCCGTTGCAGCCAGCCACTTGTGGGTCCCAATGATAAGCGCTGCAAAGAGGATGAAAAATACTTGCAAACAATAATGGATGCTAACGCACAGTCACACAAGCTTATCATCTTTGATGCTCGACAAAACAGTGTCGCTGATACCAACAAGGTATATTCTTAATAGCACTGCAGAAACACTGGATAATGTGATGTATTTGTTTTGTTTTTCGTAGACAAAGGGTGGAGGATATGAAAGTGAAAGTGCTTACCCAAATGCAGAACTTGTGTTCTTGGAGATCCACAACATTCATGTCATGCGAGAGTCACTACGCAAATTAAAAGAGATTGTGTACCCTTCGATCGATGAGGCGCGGTGGCTCTCCAATGTGGATGGGACGCATTGGCTGGAATATATAAGGGTAAAGAGATCCAGCACTTTATATGCTTTCCAAGCCTGGTCTAATGTGCCTTTTTTTTCTGAAGATGCTGCTTGCTGGGGCAGTAAGAATTGCTGATAAAATAGAATCTGGGAAAACATCTGTGGTGGTGCATTGCAGCGACGGTTGGGACCGAACAGCCCAGCTCACATCTCTGGCTATGCTAATGTTGGACAGTTACTACAGGACCATTAAAGGATTTGAAACTCTCGTAGAAAAGGAGTGGATAAGCTTTGGACACAGGTTTGCACTGGTAAGTTCAGACAGTGAGGTTTATGCTGGACTGTTAAAACGTTTAACCTTCTGTTTCTGTTCAGCGAGTGGGCCATGGTAATGACAACCATGCGGATGCTGACCGATCTCCCATATTTCTGCAGTTTGTTGATTGTGTTTGGCAAATGACAAGGCAGGTGAGAGATTTCAAGTATATTTCTATATAGTCATGACTAAACCTTATTTTTCTCTTCATTTAAGTTTCCTTCAGCATTCGAGTTTAATGAGCTATTCTTGATTACAATTTTGGATCACCTTTATAGCTGTCTTTTTGGGACCTTTTTGTGCAACTGTGAACAGCAGCGATTCAAAGAGGTGAGTATGCTGCATCCTTGTCTGTTGCTTTCGTTTATTTCCAATGTTCTTTTTTGTTTTTCAGGATGTATATACAAAGACGATATCTTTATGGTCGTATATCAATAGCCAGCTAGACGAGTTTTCTAATCCCTTCTTTGTGAATTATGAAAACCACGTGTTATATCCTGTTGCTAGTCTGAGTCATTTGGAATTGTGGGTAAATTATTATGTACGATGGAATCCACGGATGAGACCTCAGGTATCTTTTTGTTTTTCTTTTCATGAATGAGATGATAATGCAGCTTTGTCTCTGCTCCCTCCAGATGCCCATTCACCAGAATCTCAAGGAGCTGCTGGCCGTCAGGGCGGAGCTGCAGAAGCGTGTGGAGGGCCTACAGCGGGAGGTGGCCACGCGCGCCGTCTCATCCTCATCTGAGCGGGGCTCCTCGCCCTCCCACTCCGCCACCTCCGTCCACACCTCGGTCTGATGGGCGAGGTCAGCCTGCTGCTCCACTGTCTCCCGGTGGCTCAGGAAAGGGACCTGGCGATCACTGTTATGGCTGTAGCTTGTGATCTTGTCTTTTAGGATTAGGCCCAGGGACCATTTGTGTGGCTAGGTGACAGCTCCCACTGTTGGCAACCGTTACCCTCCTGTCAGCGGTTTCACAGGGGAGCCGTCTGTCACGCCCACCCTGTGAAGCAACTTCTGGCATTCAGGCAGCTTGGGAGAAACTAAGTGAACGGAATGCAGTACTGAGGTTCAAGAAAGCTGTACGCCATTTCTTTCCAACTTAAATCCTTCAGTAACAACAAACACCACTCACTTCAAGATGCATTGCCAGCCCCGTGGCTTCCCTCAGCTCTTGGCCACAACTTGAAAACTGTCTTGAATGAAGTACTTGGGGAGAAGACAGGCCACTGCCCTCTGTTCCACAGTTTTCTTCATGCACGGGGTCCTCCTGTTAACAATTACTGTTGTGTACATATAAGGTATTTTTAGAGAAGAGAAACAGGCCTTTATTTTCCTATGTCCTTTTTTACGTTTAGAATAGTCACCCGAGGGGGGATCAGCTCAACTGTACTGTGGGAGAAATTCTTTTCCAACAAACCTCATGCTCGTTTTTCTGTGGTGCAATTTCAAGGGCAACGTGTTCTGTCCTCACCTCACTCTGGTACTCGCCTCTTGGGGCGGCTCAGCCCATTCATGGGGATGGCACCAAGCGGCCATGCTCAGTCTTCCAGCCCCGCTGAGGGTAAACCGAGGCCTCTGGCAGCTGTGCACAGGTGCTGGCCTCTGGCTCCTTCAAGGAGCACTGCCTGTCACTCGCTCCTGGGCTGTCTAGCCATGTCTCCCACCCCCACTTTACCGCAGCCAGCTGCTGGGATCAAAGCAAGTCTGTTCTTATGTTATTTGCCTGTATGAAATCATTTCTCATTTTATCACAATTCCTTCAACTCAGCTTACTCGCGTGGCTGCCTGTTCATATTTGAAAGCAGCCACCGTGCTGTGGCTTTGGTTTGGAAAAGCATAGCACGCACTTCCCTTGGTTTTCCCTTCCCAGAGCCGACCGCAGCTGGTCAGCCCTCTCTTCCCGCTCCTGAACCTTTACTTACTGACTTTGAGCTCTGTGACTCCGTCGGTTCTCGCAGGAATTAACTAACTTACCAATTGGTTCAATCCACTTGAGCGCCATAGCTCTGAGCTCCTCTGTGTGACATGCCACAGATGACTATTGCACACCTGGGTCCTGCCCCAGCAGGCCATGCCCCTCCCATGTGCCGTGCCTGTTGCTGCAGCTGCCCCCCCACCCCGCCACTGGCTGCAGGAATTCAGCCTTTAGAGGCAGAGGCAGCTGCAGCGGCCCCTGAGGTCAAACCCCAGTGTGACTGCATAGCAGTGTTAGCTGGTTGGTTTCAAACTACTGGATTCCAGGCAAAGGCCTACAGATTGACCTTATTATTTTTGAAAATATGTTAAGGGTTTTTTCGTAGAGAGAGAAAGAATGGATTTTTTTTTAACTGGGAACCTCCTGATTCTTACGGAAAATTATCCTTCTATAAGAAGATACCAGAGAGATTTATTCAAGGTAATTTGATAACCTAAAATCAATTCTCCATTTTTTATCATATGTGGGATTTGTTGCTAAGTCGTGTTCAACAATAGCTTTTATGTTCCTAACATATCTGAAAGCTTATTTATGAATGGATATACTGGATTATTGATATACTGATTTTTTTTTTAATGGGGACATTTGCCATTTTCTTCCCAGAAATATGTAATCCCCTGGCTGACTAGGACTGTTAAACATAGTGTGGACTGGATGATGCCTTCGACAAACCAGAGAAGCCAAGTTGGGGGGAGCTGGTGCCTGGAGTGGGCCCTGTGCACCTCACCTGGCGGAGGCTGGGGGGGGCTCTGTCAGCAGGACCCTAGAGGAGACTCTCATTCGATTTTAAAGAAGCACAACGGGTCATTTTCCTTTGTATGTTCCTAGCGCAGAACTGTTTCTAAAACAACTTGAAGTATAGTTTTGTTATCTAAGCAATTTTTGTTTTAAGTAAGTAAGTGTACTAGAATGCGAAGCCGTTATGGTTCAGGTTTTTAAAAACTGGTACAGTATTGTATTTGTCTCATCTGTTGCACTGTATTTCAATCATCTGTAATTAAAATGATCATATGTTTGCTCCCTGGTCTTTTTTAAGTAAGTAAGTAAGTATCTTAGTAGATTTTTCCTTTGAGGAAAATCGGTAATAAAATAACATGGATTGAATGTTTACTGTGCGTCAAGCACAGTTAATATATGATGATGTAAAGTAACTAACTTTATGTGATTTAATTCATTCAGTAAATTGTAAATGTATCATGAGTCTTAAGTAAGTAAGTAAGTAAGTAAGTAAG